TTGTTTTATACAACAATTTCAAGTGTTTTTCAGATACCCAATTGAATGTGCTATTTTTGCTGCCTCTGCAGGAGAGTCTATTATGTCATTCAAGCAAATACTGCTCTTTCTCTAGTTCAATCACTTGAATTTTGGTGGGCTATGAGGATCCCAACATTTTCCATATTAAAGAATATGGATATGTTCCCCCATCAAAATCCATTTTGGGAGCTATCCAACCTTAGTGAAAATCCAAATCACTGGATGGTTTTTGAGCCTTAAAAGATGGCTCTATTTTGAATGACATCCTGGTAGCATTTATGTTATATTTGACACCCTGGATATTTATTTGCTTCTTTACTGGTTTTGATGGATTGAAAAACACAATGCATCAGTAAATAGGAGACAATTGTGATTATTTAGATAACCTAGTAATGTGAGAGATCATTGGACCATGAAAAAAAAGTGGAAAGTAAATGAAATTATCTGTTTTCATCAGCAAAACCAGACTCAGTTGGCAAACAGTGATGAGAAAATAGTCAAACCTTTTTCATCTTCAGAGTCCTCTTAGAGTGCTGGTGATTTTGTCTGGGAGCTTTTGCAGATCAGCCAGCTCTGCCTTTTCGTTTTTGATGGTCACTGAGTCCTTTTTTTTTCTTTTCCCCCAGAGGAGTGATTTTCTGTGTGTTTTTGTTTTTGGAGTGTGTGTGTGTGTGTGTGTGTGTGTGTGTGTTTAACCAATGTGCTTGCTGACAAAGCCAGACCCTGCCTTCTGGCTGCCTTAGATTTCATGGCATAAAGTAGTGCTTCCTGGACGCTGATGCTTGTGAGGTTGGAAATGTTTTTCTGCTGGAAAAAGTCCAGAAAAGGTAGTTATGTGTGGGCTGATGTTAGTGCAAAATGGAAAGTCTACTGTCTTCCAGTTATAGAAGGGGAAGTGAGAAATGATGACATGCACTTTGAACTCAGTATCTTAGAAACGGGCCACCCTTGCTCTCCTCCCACAATCCAAATCAATTTCTGAAAAAGCACTCTGGTCAGCCTGGATAATGCACCCAGCCCTGCTGATGAGAACAGCGGAGGGAAATGTCTCGATGAACAGTTTCATCTGGATCACAAGGATTTAGGAGGGACAGCTCCTAAAATGGAGGGAGGTAGGACAGACTAAGAAGCCACAGATTTTCCCTGCAATGACATTGATCCTTTGGTGGGTATTAATTAGTTCACAGAAGAAACTCCAAAGAAATTTGTGGATTACTGGATAGCATGAATTATGGAGGAAATATTGCTGCTCTTCCTAAGTGAGAGACCTTTAGGGTGAAATGACTCATTTCCTCTGTTGAATGGAAGCACCATTCTTACATATTACTTCCACATTAGGACACTAATATTTGAAAACTATACCAGACTGCATTTTGAATGACGACTTTGTACCCAGTATCTTCACATGAGTTACTCTTTTGATCCTCACAAGCCTCCAGAAGAGGTAGGTGATGTCTTCTTGGTTTTACTAAGACAGGCATCCAGGGCATAGTTGGAGCCAGCAAGGGGCAGAGCAAGTCCTTGAACCCCGATTGGTTTGACTTTAAATTTTGTGTTCTTTCCTCTACATCACAGCTGCTTGGAAGAGAACTGCCAGATGCTGCTGTTAATCAAGGTTGTGAAGTTGCATACAAATTGAGAAGGAAAGGAGGAGGAAACAGCATCATAAATTTTGGCACAAAAGTGTAAAGCTTTTAAAGACCCTCAATATGTCACTGCTCCTAGCTAAGTTTGTTGCCACATAATTAGGCCGAAAGTCCTAATTGCAGGTTGATTTTTAAACCTACATGACCCTGTGCCAGCAGGATTTATGCTGAGACATTTACTTTAATTAAATGGCTACTTAGTGACAGGGCTTAAATATATATCATTTAAAGAGCCAGATAGTTTTTTTTCAGATACTCGGTCGATCAAGAACACATTTCATCCTTATTAACAATACATAGTATTCAACTAGAAATATTTGATTTGATTTCATTTAATTGAAGCCATTTGAGGTCATCAAAAATTATTTGCGGAGATTTTCTCTAATCTGTGGTTTCAGGGATGGGAAAATTGGAAACACATGGATTTACTACCTCACACTCTCCCACTTCAAATGTTACACTGAGGCATTGGTACCTTCTAACCCCCTGCACTGAGAGAACCTCATGCGGCCAAAACCTTTGGTTTCTGAAGCCTAGCCAATGACATGCAAAATAGCCTTTTCTCTACCAAAAGCAAGAAAAATCTTCAGTTGAAAAATTGGGCTAATGTTGTTCAGTAAACAGTATGAATTAAAACTAGTTCAATTTGGCTTAGATTTTATACATCATCTCAACACAGAAGATTCTGATGCAAAGTGAAAAATGAAGCATATACTTGCTTTAAAAATACAGCTGTTCTGGCCTGGCATGGTGGCTGACTCCTGTAATCCCAGCACTTTGGGAGGCTGAGCCGGGAGGATCATGTGAGGCCAGGAGTTCGAGACCAGCCTGGCCAACATGGCAAAACCCTGTCTCTACTAAAAATACAAATACTAGCCAGGTATGGTGGTGTGCGTATAATCCCAGCTACTCGGGAGGCTGAGGCATGAGAATCACTTGAACCCTGGAGGCAGAGGTTGTAGTGAGTGGAAATTGTGCCACTGCATTCTAGCCTGGGTGACAGAGTGAGACTCTGTCTCAAAAAAAACAAAACAAAAACAAAAAAATCCAGCTGTTCTTCTAGTCCCAGAATTCCAGTTTGGCCTGCCTTGGAGCATCTATTTGGGAACAGGCATATGTGACCTTCCAATTCAAGACTTTGCTTCTGTTGTTGCTGCTGGGATTGGCAGGCTTCTGTGTTCTAATTACTCTTTTAAAATTCCATTTAAAATGCAATTTCATGTAAATGTGTGTTTTCACATTTAGTTTTTATAGCATTTCTTTTCTTTCCCAACTATATCAGTGATAGGTATTAACTGTAAGATGTGGTATATACAGATGAGCAAAAGAAAAAAGGAGAAAATAACTTGTAATCTAATCACTAAGACATAAATACTACTGACTTGGTCTTTTTTCTCTTACTCTTCCTCTTTATGTATGTATGTACATATTTACTTAAAATATAGACTTGCTATCTCATTGTATATGTTACTTAATGCAACAAAATTCTTTTTGCATGTTTGCCAGGTGCCAGACACTAGGCTAGGCCTTGGATATAGTTTTGTTTACTGTTTTTTTTAAATTGTCACTTAATGCTATATGATAAATATTTCTCCAAGTCTTTAAAAATTATTTGAAATGACATTTTTAATAGCTGCATAATATCCCATCATTTTGATGTGCCATATTTTATTATGTCCCTGAGATTGGACAATTAAGAAGCTTTTGGTTTTTTTTCTATAATAACCAACACCCTAATATACACCCTGAACATAAATCTTTGTGCTCATCTCTGATCATTTCCTTATAGTAATTTCCCACAAAAATTATGGGGGTAAAGAATATGAAAATAGCTATAGCTTATCTGAGGTTGCTTTTCAGTTGCTACCTTCATCTTATTCTTTCTTTGTCTCCAAAGTGACTTGATTGCCTTAAAGTGATTCTAAAATTCACATAGCATTAGAGAAACCTAGACTATGCTTTAGAAAACAGTCTATCTTCCCAAAGATACATATACCCTCTTAAAGGTGCTGTAGTATTGCCAAGATACATACACATATAATATCTTAAAGTTGCTGTATGTACCTTTTTAAAAAGAGAAAGAGTTCTAAGCTTGTTTACTTAGAAGGTCTAATAAATCAGATCATTAAAAGTGTGAGAATTGCCTGTTTATGAAAACGTGCAGTTGGTTCAAACTGGCTATATAAATCGGCCAGATTGTATGAGCCAGTCTACAGGAGCTTAGCAGTGTACAGGTCCAATTCCATTATTTGCTCAATAATAGTTTTATGCTTAGGCTCAGCGTATGAGGCTGATAATTGTGGCATGATAAGACTGCACAGTGCTCAAGTGTATAATGAGCAATGCTTAGCTGGAAGAGAGAAAATATTTATCAGTGCTTTGCTAATGAGATGTTTTTTATATCATCTAATGAGTTGGTTTTATTTTAGGTAAGGTTAAATGTGTTTAATATGTTTCATAGAGATCTTGAAATAACATGTGCTGAAATAAATTAGAAAAAAAATCAGAAAAATTCCAAGTGGGCTCTCTGGAGTAATCACCTCGTAGATATTATTTTGAAAACCAGAAAACTGGTTGGAAGATGATATGCCAAAAATAACATTGTCTACATTAAACAGACTTACTTTATAGACCGCTTGTGTAACAAGATGTATAATGCTCTCCTTTGAGAACTTCTCCTTCCTTCAGGCTAACCTTGTTTGGGTGATATACCAGACTGTGTTAGAGGGGTCATAGCTCGCTGGGTGGCTAAGCCCCTATATGTGTGAGGTAGAAGTCTTGTAGAGTCAAAATTACTCTTGAAAATCTCTTTGGAAGGTGCCACCATGGAGGCCTGTATACTATCCCTTGTGGAGGCCAACACAGCCACTTTGGCCTGCAGAGTTGGAGCCGCATTGCTGTTTCTTTGAGCACCAGATAAGAAGTTGGCTTGCATTTAGGGGCCAACTTGTATGAAAAATATGTTTCTTTAAACACTAGAATCCCAGTCAGCTCTGTGAGATGTTCACACTGTGAAAAGCTTTCTGGAATGAGATGCAGAGGAAGCTGTGGGGTCGTGTTTCCTTTTTTCTCTCTCACCGTGGGCATGTGATCACCGAGTTCCTGATTGAAGTGTGTGTTTGTGTGTGTACGTGTCCACCTCCCTTCCTTGTGGGTGTTAACTGAATTCTTTTGAGCAAAAACATGTCTGACATGACACCACTGCAGTTGCTGTGATGCAGAATTTTTACTCATGTAGAAGTTCTTCTGTGAGAGCCTGCAATAACCTTTTTGGTTAATACTCCCTATAAAAGGAGAGTGGAAGAGGCAGGGTGAACAAATGTGTTATTTTGAATGAATGTGAATGAATCATGAGCAGAGATTTATTGAGGGCCTACTATGTGCTAGCAGTTAGGGATATAGTGGTGACCACAGTGACCGAATCCCTGCCCTTCTAAAACTTATGGTCTTGGTAGATTCCTGAGAATTTGCCTTTGTCTAGGCAACAATGGACTGACTAGATAACCATTAAATACATAGGGGTTCAAATATTTAGTGCAGAAGCATTTTGGGTTCTCGAATAGGGACTGTGTGATACAAGTGGTTTCTTTGAAAATTATCCATGATCTAAGCTCACACACTTACTGGCTCATAAAAGCCAGTTTCAGAGGCCAGATGACTTTCGTGTTTGGTGCCAGTGTGCTCCCACTGGATCCCTATCTGCCTGGTTGCAAACTCTTGGCTCTAGTACTGCCTGATCTCTAGCATACTTTGATCCACCAGAAAGTCCCTCCTTGTTCCAGTTCCAAAACTCTAGCTCTGCAATATCTCCTCTCCTTCCCCCAAAGTGGTGCTGTGGGGTGTGTGTGTGTGTGTGTGTGTGAGAGAGAGAGAGACTGAGAGAGAGAGAGAGGCTCAGTGAAGGGAATTCCCGTGCATGAGCTTACTGTTGATTACTAGCCCTTCATCACCGGAGTGTTGGTCACAAACCTGAGGAGGGCAAAGTGATTGGAGTCCCGAGGTGCTTGTGTTCCTTTGGCTCTGTTGGTCTGGATCTGTCGATCACCTTTCTTGGGGCTTCTTTGTGCTGCGTCGTCTCCTGCTTGCTGCCCCCCACTATTCCTCTTCTCTGAGTTATGGTTTATAACCTGCTGCATCTCCTAATGAACACCTGGAACCTCCAAGTTGGGAAAAGAAGGAGCATCTCATGGTGCCTGGGGCAGCAGGATGGTGTGGCCCTGACTTGGCCCAAGATTCTTGTGCCCCTCGAGGTGGTACCCCTGAGAAATGTACTCATGGGATTAGCGTGATTTCACAGATGGTTAATTTTTTTAAGTTAGTTAACTAAAGACATTATTTTTCCATTGAAATGAACATGGATATCTTAAGGCAGCACTAGACTGTAAAATTCATGTGAATGTTAAGTTAAAAACGTATTTTTCAGGCAGACATGTAGGGAAAGACGTTCACTCTTGTCTTCTGTTACAGGTACTTTGGTGGAAGTACCTGGTTGATCCTGGCTCCTTGGCTAAGTTATTGAAATTTTCTGCAGAATGGGGATAGTTGGAGGATTCACTGGGATATGCAGAAAACACTGAGTGTGTGTTACTTGCCATCTCTTCCTGCTCCCCATTTCCCCACAACATCCCTGGGTTGTCTCTCACCCTGGAGGTATCCTGCTCCCTGTGTCACTGCTTCTGTGGCAGGAACTATGCCTTCCCTGCCCACGTGTGCTGGTGATGCTGCTCCTGGGTGTCCTTGGATCTGCCCAAAGGGCAACTCCTGTGATCTCCCAGAATATTGAGGGTGCAGGACCAAGGAGTCCTTAGAGAGCAGCTGCAGCCTAGGTCATGGCATAGGGGTGGGTGGGATATGATTAGAGAAGAGGCAGGGGGTCCTCCTGGCCCGCTGCCTTTTCTCGGCATGCAGGTGCACAGTGGCGTCTACATACTATGAGGGAGTGTGTGATCCCCAGGTAAACCCCACTGATGGAGCAGGACAGGACTAGCTTCTAGACACCCCCTCTCCAATACCACCAAACAGAGCACATCCTGCCCCACATGGATGCCTCTGCCCCATCAAAGGTGGCAGGAGGACATTTGCCTCTCCAGCCTCTCATTCACTGTGCTCAGTTTCTGTTTCTGACCCCCTTTGAAGCTGCCTCTCTCCATAAGGGAGGAATGATATCTGAGCCGAAGGAGGATGACACATGCCATTCCAGTCCACAACCCGTGGCCCCCTAATCTCTCCAAGACAAGATGTTCCAACAGGTGGGGGTGATCCTTCTCTCTTAAGGCCTGCCTTGCATGAGGACAATTTGCTTCCTTCCTAATCTCTGGAAGAAGGTGTTAGAGTCAGATAGGCATTGGCCTTAAGGAACATTTATTTCTGAGTGTACCAAGTGTGTCTTTGATGCTTTCCCAGAGGAACCAGCTCAGTGTAATGGGAACAGAACAAGCTTTGGCGTCAGAGAAATCTTGGTCTGGATGGGACCTCAGCCCCTCACTAGCTTTATAACATCAGTCAGGTTACTTACATTACTGAGCCTTGGTTTTCTCATCTGTAAACGGAAGATGTTAATCGTAACTCACTGTTAGGGGTGAAGAGGAAGCAATATAATGTATGAAAAGTGCTTGCCATACAGTAGTAGCTCAATAAGTGCTTCTCAACACATCTCAAGCCCAGCATTGGATTCAAGACAGTCCTTCTTAGGAGGCCTCAAATCACATTTGTTTTCTTTCTTTGTCTCCATTCGAAACACCCAACTTCCTCTTGCTGCTGTTCTTTTTTTAGGAGTCAAGAAAAAACAACCTAAGTAAACATTCTCCACTAAGGTGTGACTGAAAGATAGTCTCCTCACTCACTCAGAGGTGATTTCAACAGGGGAAACTTTAACTCAAAGGAATTTCTGTAAGACGTCTCTTAGGTAGTAGGAGTGGATTCCTGTGGTCTCTGTGCGGTTCCTGGCTTTGCCCATATTCCCCCAAGTGAGGTCTCCAAGTACCCAGTCCCCAGCAGCCCTCAACTTCTAGCCGCAGTCATATCTTCACTCCCTGTTAGGCTAAACCCTCATCTGATTCTTTGCTCCCCTGACTCACAAGACAATCTTGTGCTGTGTGCTGATACAGCATGCTTATCTGTCCATCTTAGAGAACTTAGAAGCAATGTGCTTTAGCTTTTCATGACAATTTCCATAAACTATCCTAGTTCTTAGAGGAAAATGAAGTAGTTAAATGAAAGACCAATCAACCAATGTTTAATTCTTGATGAAATTAAAAGTTAACTGATGACATAACTGGTGGATCATCCAGATTTCTCCTAAACTGGAACGGCAAATGGGCCAGCTGTTATTGACTGGTAATGATTGCCTGGACTGCTTGAGTGCTGAGGAAGAGTCTAAGGTTGTGCTTATTCAAGATGGAAAAGAGTATCATGCTTGATTAGTGATGTCTGCTAAAGGCACAGGAATGGATGTGGCAGCTCTGACTACATATTTGTCAGGCCTTTCTCCGACTCCCATCCCACCATTTCTCTGTTCATTTGCACTCCCACTTGAGAGCAGTTGGGGAATTGAAAGTGTTTTCAAGCCAGGTTTACTCTGGTAAATGATTTAGCAGGGCTGAAGCAGGATGCCAACTAAAACTTGTTTTTCATGATTATCTATAGATTTTATATTTATCCTATTCTTGGTGTACATTCACATAATTAAGAGTTGCTATGAAGTCAGAGTTTTTTTATCTCAAGGCTCATAAACAGCATCAGGATTTGGTCTATTCGAAGAAACTACTCAGAACGTCTTGTCTTTTCATCTCTGAACAGCCATGAGAATGTGAACTGTAGGCAAGGAAATGAATTGCATTCATGAATCACTTGAGCGGCACAAAGCAAAGCTTAGAGCTACCTCTAATAGTCTTGCCTGTTATATCCCCTTTGCCTTTATTCTAAATGCCTATTTTCCAGATAGCCTAATGGATGAATCACACTATGTTCTGAGAGAGGCAGACAAATAGCCTGGAGAAAATGGGGCACTTACATGGGATTTCAGGTTATTCTTCTCCAAGCTTACCATTAGAACCCATGTGAAAGCATTAAAGAGAAAGCTATTCTTTTTTTTATTTTTTATTTTTTATTTTTTTGAGACAGAGTCTCGCTCTGTCGCCCAGCCTGCAGTGCAGTGGTACAATCTCGGCTCACTGCAAGCTCTGCCTCCCAGGTTCACACCATTCTCCTGCCTCAGCCTCCCGAGTAGCTGGGACTATAGGCGCCCACCACCACGCTCGGCTAATTTTTTGTATTTTTAGTAGAGACGGGGTTTCACCATGTTAGCCAGAATGGTCTCAATCTCCTGACCTCGTGATCTGCCCTCCTCGGCCTCCCAAAGTGCTGGGATTGGGATTACAGGTGTGAGCCACACTGCTTCTGGCCAAGAAAGCTATTCTTGAAAAATAAGATACCTGGTGTGTGGCACAGCTTACCATTGCCCACTTACCTCTCTCACTGGGAACTGAACCACCTGGATATTAGAAGTTGAAGGGCTAATTGCTCTTTCTAGAAGTTTTGCTTATTATCTTCCATTCTTCCCTTAAGGTGGAAGGAGAGGTGAGTGGATCATCATATAAGCCTTCTGAGAACTAAGAAGAAACTACCAGCCCCTTCTCTGGCCTCCACTTTGTTCTTGCACTATTGGGGCGCGTGGGGGTTGTCACCTGGTATCAAGCATTCTCCACTAGGGCACCTATAGGCAGGTTGAGGTCACGCTTTTGTTTTGAGAGTCTTCTGTGGAGTTACTTAGAAGATGTCTAAAATACGTAACAAATCTCAGACCTCTCTTTGAGCATTGACAGTAACATATTTAGAAAGTTCGAGGAAAGTGATTTTTTAAAAGTTCATCAATACTATGTAATACTACGATAAAACCAACAGCCCAATAATAGCAACAAAACTCCCTGTCACCATTTGGTGTCGCCTCTTCTTTCCTGGCTGTACAATTTATAGAAGGGGGAGGAAGACTTTAGAATTTTACTTTTAGGAATCCAGTACATTTTTAAAAAGCTGGTTGTGTTAGAGGCTGGCTTGTAAGAACTCGTATGTGTCTTCCTCATTTCTGTTTTTCTTTGAGTTGCCAAATGTTAAGGTTGGGATTATTCAACCCATATGGGGCATGATTTCCTTTTTTCTATAACATTTCTGGGCAAGCAGATTTTGACTCAGTGCTACCAATCTGGGGTGTGTGCTCCCTTTTCCTGGTGGACTGGGGAAAGGTCTATCATAATCTCATGAAAGAGCACCATGGCAAAGGAAGAAACGAGAAGAGGATCTTTCTCAGTGATTTGAGATCAGTGGTGAGCTGGTGTTAAGAGTAGTGTTTCAAGAGAAAAACAGAAAGGGAAGGGAACATTTTCATTTTCTAATATATGTTTTTCTCTGCTGGCCTTTGAGATGCCAGAATGATAAAAATCAGAGGGGTCATCTGAGAGGTGGCAAAAAATAAAAATCACCTCTAAAAGAGAAGCAGCTTAATGTGCCATCCGCAGGCACAGCTGTTTAATCATGGGTGATTATTACACTGGGATAGACTAAAAGAATTAAAAGAATGTTGTGGCTGTGATTTAAACAATGAGGACTCTGGTAAGAACGTCCTGGCCTCATTGGTGAACTAGGACTGCAACCTGAATGGAGTTATTGAATAAATTGATAGCACAGTTTTCAGACACCTGCCCCCTTCCCTCCATGCCATGATTTTCCAGTTGCTTGCTCTGTGGCCAATTTTGGGGTAGATCCAAACTTGCTTCTTCAGCACCTAGCAACAATCTCAAATGCCACAAGAAGAGTTTTAATTTAATTTAGTGCACGGCCACATTTAGTAAGTTTTTGAGAATGTTCCTAATTTATTAGCTTAAAATCTTATCACGATTTTTAAATCCATCACTTCTCTTCAAAGAATGATGAATTAAAATGTAGGTAAATTTTTCTTACTTTCCTTGAATGAAATACACTGAGAGCAGACAGTCTGATTGACACTGTTATGTATGAACATGAGGGACGTAATTCTAAAGAGTACTGGCCTTGCAATAACTCTTTAGATTTATCTTATGTGACTCCTATGCTTAATGACTCTTTGACAATTGATGATGGAGGAGCCAGTCCTGTACATCCTTTCCCTACTATGTTATTATTGATAACATAATCAACCAAAATGCTTTTTGTTTGTTTGTTTTGAGACGGAGGAGTCTCGCTCTGTCGCTCAGGCTGGAGTGTAGTGGCGCCATGTCGGCTCACTGCAATCTCTGCCTCCCAGGTTCAAGCCATTCTCCTACCTCTGCCTCCCAGGTTCAAGCCATTCTCCTACCTCAGCCTCCCGAGTAGCTGGGATTACAGGCGTGTGCCACCATGCCTGGCCGATTTTTGTATTTTTAGTAGAGATGGGTTTTGCCATATTGGCCAGGCTGGTCTCAAACTCCTGACCTCAGGTGATCCGCCCACCTCTACCTCCCAAAGTGCTGGGATTACAGGCACGAGCCACTACGCCTTGCCTTATTTAATACTTTTGAAATTACTTCCCTAAACATCTTTTCCCTAGCAGAGCGCTAACAGTGTGAACTTCACGGCAGCAGAGACTATGTTTGTTTTCACCCATGCTTGTATGTCCAGCCTAGGCAGAATGGCCAGCACATAAGAAGGGCTCTGTAATATTATTTACTGAAAGAATGAGTGAAAAAACATCATCTCTATGCTGCACATCTTCTGTCGTGCCACCACTTTTGTGTGGCTTGTCATCCCCTCTTAGCTGAATGACTGCCACAGCCTCCCTTGTGTTCTCTCCGCCAATCCATTCTCCTCTCCGCAGCCAGTCTGAGCTACTAAAATGTGCATCTGCATATGTCACCCCCTTCTGTTCAGTCTTACTTGCTTCCTGTTTCTCTGAGGTTAGTGACAAAGTCTCAGCGTGGCCAGCCCCACCTTACAATTTCACTCCTTGCATCCCACACTCCAGCCTCTGAACTAGTCACATTTCCCCACACCTGGTAGGCTTAGGCTCCCTCTGATCTTTGGGTCTCTGTAGATGTTACACCTTCACCTAGGAATCTCTTTTCCCCAGCTTAGCTGTCACCTCCTCTCTGAAGCCTTCCCTGATGACACAAGGCTGGGTTGGGTGTCCCTCCCATATGACCCTGTTGCTTCCACCGTGATGTCACTGTTTACTTTTCTTCCTCCTCTCTAGATTCGAAGCTTCTTGAGCCTGGGACTGTATCTTGATCATTGCAGAATCCTTGCCACCTAATGCATTGCCTGGCCCACCATCGGCACTTGGAGAAATGATTGTTGAGTGGGCAAGAAGAGGGCAATATGGCATAGTTGAACTAGCATGGGATCTGGAGCTGGAAAGATCTTCCCAGTGACTGGCAGTCACCTTGGGCCATCCCCAAACTCCCCAAGCCCCAGTTTCTTTCTCAGGGAAATGGGGTGGAGGACATCACTTCGCAACTCACCAGGTTGTTCTGAAAAATACAGTGAGATGACATAAGGAAAGCAGCACAGGGCCTGCTCCATAATGAGCTCTGGTACATTGTTCTTCCTTTCCTCAATCCCTCCTTCCCTTCCTTACTGGCCAGGTGGGTAAAACCATGGATCAGAATACTAGAATTCCAGTGTTACAGTCAAAGATTAAGTGGTTCTAAATCATCTAGAACCAGAAATAACATTTGACCCAGCAATACTATTACTGGGTATATACCCAAAGGGGATGCTTTTTAAAAATACACACTCCTGGACCTTACTCTGTGGTTCTGGGACAGGGTCCAGGAGTCTGTATGCTTTGTTTCAAGTTTCTAATGTGCAGCCACAATTGGGAGCTTTTGACCTAGTCCAACTTCTGACCCAAAGCAGGAATCCTGGTTATGTAGCCTTTGCTGGAGCACATCAGGGATGGGCAGCTCGCTGCATTTTGAAGCTGTTTCTTGCTGGACAGCTGCTCTAATAGAGACCTCTCCCTTATAGACTGTGCCCCATTCTGCTTCTCTGATAACACCCAGCCTTTAGATCGGGTTCTGCCTTCTAGAGACACATGAATTAACCTACACCATCTTCCACATAGTCATTTTTCAGATACTTGATGTTACTAGTACTATATCCCTTCAAAGGTTTTTCTTTTCCAGCCTAAACATTCCTGTTCTTATAAACTAGAATTTGCTAACTGGAGCCTGCGGGCTACATCCGGTCCACAGATGTGTTTTGTTTGGCCTGTGGTGTTTGAAAAATATTGAATAAGTTGCCAACATTTAAAAATCAGGGCATTTCACTGAAACGTCTGGAGCTCTGGCATCTCTTGAAAACTCAAAAGATCTGGAGCCACAATTTTATCTTTGGACAGGACATAAATTCTCCAGATTGTTGCAGCCTTCACCACTCTATGCTCTTGTCTAGCCCCCTACCTGAATCATTATGTCACATGTTTCCAGACCCTTCGTTATTCTCATTTTCTTTTCCTAGCTGTGATGCAAAGTGTCAGTGGTCCCATCTTTAAAGAAAATTTTTCTTTTTATGTTTACAAAAATGATAGTTAACAATAATAATAAACATAATATTATAGAAAATTTGGAAATTACAAAAAAAGAAAGTGTATCTGCCAATAACCCTGTTTAGCATTTTTATAAATTTTCTTCTAGTCCTTGTTTTTCTGTGCATATTTATATGCTATGAAGCTGAGATCAAACTGTATATAGTTTCATAGACTGCTTTTTTTCCACATTTTCCTCATCTCATTAAACTCCCTCAAAAGGCCAATTTTAATAAGTAAAATATTCTGTTTTATGTATCATAATTTTTTTTATTGTGGCAAAATACACCTAACATGATATTTACCATTTTAACCATTTTAAAAGGTACATTCACAGTGTTGTGCAGCCATTATTACTAATTCCAGAACATTTTCACCACCCCAAATGAAACTCTGTATCCATGAAGCAGTCACTTCCCGTTCCCTCCCGATCCCTGGTAACTGCTAATCAGCTTTCTGTTTCTATGTGTGGCTATTTCATATAAATGGAATCATACAGCCTGTGGCCTTTTGTGTCTGGCTTCTTGCACTTAGCATAATGTTTCCAAGGTTCATCCATGTTGTAGCATCTATCATTATACGCTGTTCCTTTTCATGGCTGAGTAATATTTTACTCTACGGCTGTACCACATTTGGTTTATCCATTCATCAGTTGATGCCGGTTGGTGGACACTTGGGTTGTTTCTACCTTTTGACTGTTGTGAATAGTACTGCTGTGGACATTTAGGTACACGTTTTTGCTTCAACACCTATTTTCAGTTCTTTGGGATATACACATAGCAGTGGAATTTCTGAATTATATGGTAATTCCATGTTTAACTTATTGAGGAACTACCAAGCTAAATAGCTAAATAAAATTCCACAGCAGCTGCACTATTATACATTCCAATCAGCAATGTTCCAATTTCTTCACATTCTTCCCAACACTGTTTTCTGGGTTTCGTTTGTTTGTTTTGTTTTAGCCATCTAGTGTGTGTGAAATGGTATCTCACACACACCAGAAATGGTGAAGTAGTTCTTAGAGATTTATATTCTCTAAAGACTGATGTTAAGCATCTTTTCATGTGCTTTTTGGCCATTTGTATATCTTTTTTGGTTTATATATTATAACTTGCTCAATAATTTCCCTAGCTTTGACATTGGTTCCCTTTTAATTTTTCCTGTCATAAATAGTGTTGTTATGAACATCTTTATACAAAAATTGTCTGTATATCTCATTATTTCTATAGGACAGCCTCCCTGAAGAGGGACTGTGGGGTCAAAGGAGTAGGATTTCGAAGGTATTGAGATGAAGAATCAGATTCAGTGCTGCATGTATGTTGAAGCTGTATGAGTCACCTGGAGAGCCTTTGCAAGCGCTTGTGCTAGGATTTGCATCCCTAACACTACCTCAGGCTTATTGGGGTGGGACCTAGTTTCCCAGGGGATTTTGATATGCAATCCAGCCAAAAAACATCAGCCAAATTTCTTCTGCATCCATTTAGGTCTTAAAAAAAAAAAAGGCCAGGCGTGGTGGCTCACACCTGTAATCCCAGCACTTTAGGAGGCTAAGGCGGGTGGATCACTTGAGCCCAGGAGTTCAAGACCAGCCTGTCCAACATGACGAGACCCCCTCTCTACAAAAATTTTTTAGAAAAATTAGCTGGGTGTGGTGGTGCACACCTGTAGTCCCAGCTATTTGGGAGGCTGATGGGGGAGGCTCACCTGACCCCAGGGAGGTCGAGCTTGCAGTGAACTGTGGTTATGCCACTGCACTCCAGCCTGGGGGACAGAGCAAGACCCTATCTTAAAACAAACAAAAAACAAAAAAGAGGCCTGTAAGATCTGCACGAAATTGTCCACTACTCTGACCAGTTCTGAGCAGCTTGGTCCTGCTACTTCCCCTGCTGTGTGCATCAAGCTTGGTCGTCTAGCTCTTCTGGCAGAGTGAGATTATAGTCACCTAGACCACCCCTTATTGGGTTTTTTTTTTTTCCATCTGAAATCTCATCTTTTCCCTTATTGTTCTTGGAGGAGTCGATCATTTTGGACCTATCTTTTCTGGTAAGAAAACAGAGGTTTCTGCCTGCTCTGTGACTTGCCCTCCGTTATGTAACACCTACTGATCAAGGGTAGACCAGGACTCCTGGCGCATCAGTTAATTTCTTTCCACTCCCTTCAATGGCCTTGTTTCATCATTTTTGATTGGTCACAATTCAAGAAGCAAAAAGTTGCTGCACAGTGCCAAATGTACCAAGTACTCTAAAAGTGAGAGCAAGCCTCTGCGTGCCTGGGCAGGCCACTGCTGTCACAGGCCACCTGCCTTTCACCAAGTCCACTTCTATCCCTGGGTGGAGGAGGGGCAGCTAAAAGTTCTCCTTTGTCAGGACAGTCAACCATGATCTCAAAAGAACTATGATTGTATTGTGCATTTTAAACCCTTGGAATGTTACATGGTGATGAGGTAACAGTGGCTATGAATGTTCTTACAAGTGGGAGCTGAGCATTGGGTACACAAGGACACAAAGATGGGAATAGTAAACACTGTGAATCCCAAAAGGGGGCAGGATGGGAGGAGGGCAAGAGATTAAAAACTACCTATGGGGCACTATGTTCACTACTTGGGCGATGGGATCATTAGAAGCCCAAACCTTAGCATCACACAGTATACCTGTGTAACAAACCTGCACATGTATCCCCTGCATCTGAAATAAAAACACAAAACACAAAAACAAAATATAAAAACAACAGCTCTGAGTTTTGACATAAGGTGTGCAGTGCAGATTCCCAAATCTAGATTTAACATGCGACGACACTAACAGGGTCTCCACATCATTCAGAGCCAACGTCAGGGGGATTGTTGGTGAGGAGAGGGGAGTGTGGATACCAGGAAAGGAACCAACCTCAGTTATGTCAGTTGGGCCAGAGGAGGCCAAAGGATCCTATCTCCCTGATGCCTTGTCTCAGACCTCAGTTGCCTTTGTGGTTGCCTAGTGCCACGGAGGCAACGGGCATTCAAAATTCTGCTAAATAAAAACACACAGCAAATTAGGTTTTATTTAAACTCAGTAACTTACTCTCCTTGTTAAAAACTCAGTAACTCACTCCCTTATTTTCTGTAATATGACTGTCAAGATTATGTCTTCACACGTGCCCTTCACATGAACATTCTGGGAGTGCATCTTGTTTTCCTAATGTTTAAAAAACATGCTGCAAGCTAATTTTAAACTGGGATGGGTAATGAAAAAGAGAGAATCATAGACTTCTCTGTGGCACCACCTCTCAGTTAAAAATTACCCATGCCTTTTTAATCTCTAGTCTTTGAGACTAAAAGCACATTAATCTACTTATTCCTAATTCATTTTCAGAATTTTCCCATAGAGCTACTTATATTCAGTCTCAAGGCATACTATATATCAGGACATACACTAAACTTTCAAATCATATTTAACAATTGATAAAATTTAAAACTTGTTATTAAATATTTTCATTTAAATGGATTTGGAGAAGTTGCAAACATACTATTGCAACATAGAGTGAAAGACCAACACTGTAGTGACTGTCGATGTAAACATTTTAACAAAGTTTTTGATTATCAAAAGAACTGAGGTCTTTTTGGTTGCTAAATTCCAGTCACTTCATTATTGCTTTCTTTCATGTTATTCATATTATTTTCCAGATGGGCAGGAGCAGCTTAAATGACTACTGTTGTTTGAAGGGCACAGCAAGCGTTGTATGTGTTTTGGCAGGGGGTAGCATAGGGCATGAGAAGGACAGGGAAGGAAGAGATTTGGAGGTAATTTCAAGCTCGTGCTGTCTGGAAGTAGTGCATTTTAAATTAGTGTTAGTGTGATGTTCTGCAGCAGCCAAGCTTGGGAATTTTTTATATCTTTAAGCAGAGTCTGGCGAGTGGTGGTGGTGGGAGGAGTATGAGAAGAGGGTGTTTAGAAATGCTGTAACTCAGGACATTCTCCTGAGCATATACATGTCTAAAGTCAGTGCTGTGCCCTGCCTCATTTGTCATTCCAAAATACATTTTTTTCCTTCCTCCATCTAAACCATGTTCAGGCCTTGTTCAAGTCCTGCCTCCTCCAGAGACACCACTCTGGCTTCTTAGCCTTTCATGCTTCCCCTTTTCTGAATCAAGAAGGCTCCTAGAATATTATGGCTAAAGGCACCTCCAGATTACCTCTCCAATCTGTCATTGTGCAGAAGGACAACTTGGCATCCATTTGCATGAGGTCTGTAGAACATGGTTCAGTACTGTCTTACACAGTTTAAGTGTTTTGTGTGGGTTAGGCTTATTTCCCCAACTATATTTGGCAGTCTTTTAGGAAAGGACTATGTCACACATTTCTTTTGTATATTTCATAAAAATAGCATATTGTAGGTACTCAGAAAATGCTTTTGGCTCTGGTAGCACTTCTCTGTGCAATGTGGATAAGCACTGATAGAGGCTTGTTTGTTGTGGTACAAACTAGAAACAACCCAAATGCCCATTCGAAGGGGAATAATTGAATATGTTATGGCATATCCATACAATGGAATAGTATTATATATAGTTATTAAGAGAAATGATTTAATCCTGTAGCTATCGACCTGGGGGATGTCCTCAGTACATCATTATTTTTGCAAATTGTAAGAGAGGGAAATAAGCCAGGCATGGTGGTATGCATCTGTAATCCAGACTACTTGGATTACAGATACTTGGGTGGGAGGATCGCTTGAACCCAAGAATTTGAGACCACCCTGGACAATATAGCAAGACCCCCATCTCAAAAAAAGTGTGTGTGTGGGAAATAGTAAAATCCCATTTTCTGATAATAAATAACGATAATCTCATATATCTGTATCTGTACCTACCAACAAGAACACGGGCTGTTCACATTTGTGGTAGGAAAGGTTATTAAGTTTTTTCTTTATCTGTTTTTGTATTGTTGCAACAGGAAACCTACTAAGATTAAAATCCAGCAAACATAAGACAAAGATAAAATGCACAGGGGTTTTGATGCATTAGGTGTTTCCCATAGTACTTCCTATTTTTCAAACTTCGTGTGATTAAAAAAGTAAGTTTTATCCCTGACTAAATTTCAGTGTGGAAATAAAGAAATAAAGATAGCATGTACTTGGCTTAGGTATACTTGTTTTGTTCTTTCAGCTCGTTACGTAAAGATACATTTTTTTTTCTTTCTCATGACATGAAGATAAGCTTTCTTCTTACCAAAACCTAAACTGTGAAGGCAGCACCCAAGCCAAAAGCCTCGAGGCTCTGGTTTCTGTGGTGGGATGGGGAGAGAAGTAGGTTGCACAGATGTAGGATGCCAGCTGACTTCAGAACTTCCGGTCTCAGAGCTAACCAGGCTCGGCAAGCCACAAGAGAGAAGGAGCTTGCATAGGTGGAAGAGCAAAGAAAGCCAGTGCTGCAGAACTTCCGGTGCTCCTCCGCCGATGTCGGGCTGGCGCTGCTCCCGAGCCCTGTGTCCTGTGGAAGAAGTTGGTGAGAATCGTTTTGAATGTAGGCAGCCACTCTAGTTCTGATTCCCATTCTCTTGTGTTTGCAGCCACCATTGGTTCAGGCAATCTTCAGCGGTGATCCAGAGGAGATCCGGATGCTCATCCATAAAACTGAAGATGTGAATACTCTGGTAAGAGATACTGTGGTTTTGCTACTCAGGCCCTGTTGTATGTCTTTGACGTTGTGTATTTCAGGATTCTGAGAAACGAACCCCTCTTCATGTGGCCGCATTTCTGGGAGATGCAGAGATCATTGAACTCCTGATTTTGTCAGGTAAATAACTGCTATACTCAAAAGTCAATTGCTTATGCCTCTAACTTGTGCTGTTTGATTCCAGGAGCTCGTGTAAATGCCAAGGACAACATGTGGCTGACTCCACTGCACCGGGCTGTTGCTTCCAGAAGTGAAGTGAGTGATTACCATATTTAATCTAATACCTAAGTGACCTCTGCAAACTCTGCTTTTGTTGTAGGAAGCAGTACAGGTTTTGATTAAGCACTCAGCTGATGTCAATGCAAGGGACAAGAACTGGCAGACCCCTCTTCATGTGGCAGCAGCCAACAAGGCTGTCAAATGTGCAGAAGTGATCATTCCCCTGCTGAGCAGTGTCAATGTCTCCGACCGAGGGGGGCGCACAGCCTTGCACCATGCGGCTCTGAACGGCCACGTGGAGGTGGGTATTTTTATCATTCAGAATTGGAACGCTATGCTTGATTTCATTGTTGGTTATCTTTCAGATGGTCAATTTACTCTTGGCCAAAGGGGCAAATATCAATGCATTTGACAAGAAGGACCGGCGTGCTCTGCACTGGGCAGCATACATGGGTAAGGATTCCATGCATGGAAAGCAAAGTACATAACGATGTTTTCTGCTGCTTTGTTTGTAAAGGCCACTTGGATGTTGTAGCATTGCTCATTAACCATGGCGCAGAAGTGACCTGTAAGGATAAGAAGGGTTATACCCCTCTGCATGCTGCAGCCTCCAATGGACAGATTAATGTTGTCAAGCATCTCCTGAACCTGGGGGTGGAGGTGAGCTATGATGAATGCATCAATGCATGGCCCTTTAATCACCCTGTGTTGGACTCTTTTGCAGATTGATGAAATCAATGTCTATGGAAATACAGCGCTTCACATCGCCTGCTACAATGGACAGGATGCTGTGGTTAACGAGTTGATTGACTACGGTGCTAACGTGAACCAGCCAAACAATAATGGGTTCACCCCTTTGCATTTTGCTGCTGCCTCCACTCATGGTGCTTTGTGTCTTGAATTGTTAGTAAACAACGGGGCAGATGTTAACATTCAGGTATGACACTCTTAGTCTCTGTGTTGAATGCCCCATTGTTTTTCTCTCCCTCTCTTTTTTTTAGAGTAAAGATGGCAAAAGTCCACTGCACATGACAGCTGTCCATGGAAGGTTCACACGGTCACAGACCCTCATTCAGAATGGTAAGAGAGATGCTTCAGTAGTGTCATTATTTTGCGTTATCCTGTATTAAAATATCTCTTTCAGGAGGTGAAATTGACTGTGTGGATAAGGACGGCAACACTCCTCTCCATGTGGCTGCAAGATACGGTCATGAGCTTTTGATTAACACCTTAATAACCAGCGGAGCTGACACAGCCAAGTAGGTTACCGCAAAAATACGGTGGAATAATTGCCGTGAGTTGCTCTGTTTTCTTACTCCTCAGGTGTGGAATCCATAGCATGTTCCCTTTACATTTAGCTGCCCTAAATGCTCACTCTGACTGCTGCAGAAAGTTGTTATCATCGGGTAAGTAAATCTGTTAGCAGAGATGAGGCTTATGTCTCTGCAATGTTTCTTGTGGTTTAACTAGGACAAAAGTATAGCATAGTATCCTTGTTTAGTAATGAGCACGTGCTGTCTGCAGGCTTTGAAATAGACACCCCAGATAAATTTGGAAGAACGTGCCTTCATGCTGCTGCTGCAGGAGGGTGAGTAGTTACCAATTCTAGTTAATTTATGACCATCTTAATGATGTTTTCCCTGTCTTTCTAGTAATGTGGAATGTATAAAACTCTTGCAGAGCAGCGGAGCAGATTTCCATAAAAAGGACAAGTGTGGGAGGTATGTAATCAGAGAGTTGTGCTTCAAGTGCTAATGGAGTAATAAATTGCTGTTTGTTTTTCAGGACCCCTTTGCACTATGCAGCTGCGAATTGTCATTTCCACTGTATTGAGACATTAGTGACCACAGGGGCCAACGTTAATGAAACAGATGACTGGGGACGCACAGCTTTGCATTACGCCGCTGCATCAGACATGGATAGAAAGTAAAAACAGCCTTGCTCATGCTTCCTCTGGGCAATTTTTTTTTCTATCCTTTATGCTGAGAAGTAAGACTATCTTAGGAAATGCCCATGATAATTCAGAAGAACTTGAAAGAGCCAGGGAGCTGAAGGAAAAGGAAGCCACACTGTAAGTTTCTTCTCAGCTTAAGAACAAGGTGCTCTAAAATAACACTTCATCTTTATACTTACAGATGTCTAGAGTTTCTGCTTCAAAATGATGCAAATCCATCTATCCGGGACAAGGAAGGTTACAATAGCATACATTATGCTGCCGCCTATGGGCACAGGCAGTGTCTGGAATTGGTGAGTTGTTTTGTTTTGTTTTCTCTAACACACACGTACTATTGTTTGCTTTTTGTCTCCACAGCTTTTGGAAAGAACAAACAGTGGATTTGAAGAATCAGATTCTGGTGCTACTAAGAGTCCACTCCACTTAGCTGTAAGTGAGATGCCATGAGCAGCTTCACCTGTAAGCATGGGAGCCATTGGTTTCTTCTTTGCAGGCCTACAATGGGCACCATCAAGCCTTGGAAGTCCTTCTGCAGTCGTTGGTGGACCTGGACATCAGGGATGAGAAAGGCCGCACTGCTCTGGATCTGGCTGCCTTTAAAGGACACACAGAATGTGTGGAAGCGCTTATCAATCAGGGCGCATCCATCTTTGTGAAAGACAATGTAACCAAAAGAACCCCACTTCATGCCTCAGGTAGGTCTTGTCAAGGGCCTGATTACCCTAGTGTTAAAAGACTGTCCACTGTTTTCTTTTTCAGTAATTAATGGTCACACACTGTGTTTACGGCTGTTGCTAGAAATTGCAGACAACCCGGAGGCGGTCGATGTGAAAGATGCCAAAGGACAGTAAGTGCGCTCACACGTGGCCTTGGGTTGACTTTTTAAAAGCCTGCTTTATCTCTCTGCCTAGAACACCACTGATGCTTGCAGTAGCATATGGACATATTGACGCTGTTTCATTGTTACTTGAAAAGGAAGCCAACGTAGACACTGTTGACATCCTAGGATGCACAGCTTTACACAGAGGGGTATGTACATCTTTCTCAGCTCTAGTCAAGCATTTGTTTTGTGTTTTTAATTACAATGCATCAGATTATGACAGGACACGAGGAATGTGTGCAAATGCTGCTGGAACAAGAAGTGTCAATTCTCTGTAAAGATTCCAGAGGGAGGACGCCCTTGCACTATGCAGCTGCTCGTGGCCACGCCACGTGGCTGAGCGAGCTGCTCCAAATGGCTCTTTCTGAGGAGGACTGTTGTTTCAAAGATAACCAAGGCTACACGCCGCTGCACTGGGCTTGTTACAATGGTGAGTTGCTTATCATTTGACTGATTCCACTAGAAACTCCCTAAATTATTTTTATTTCTTGCAGGTAATGAAAACTGTATAGAGGTACTTTTGGAGCAAAAATGTTTTCGCAAATTTATCGGTAATCCCTTTACTCCACTGCACTGTGCAATGTAAGTAGAAACGCTGAGAGTTAATGATGTTGGATTGTTACATTAAAACCCATTTTCATTTTAGAATCAATGATCATGGGAATTGTGCATCATTGCTGCTTGGGGCCATAGATTCCAGTATCGTCAGTTGTAGAGATGACAAAGGCAGGTAAGTAATCTAAAACAGCATGCTTTTTTCTTAAACTAAAGTGATACTTGTTTTAAATCTTTAGGACACCCCTTCATGCGGCAGCATTTGCTGATCATGTGGAGTGCTTGCAGCTTCTTCTGAGACACAGTGCTCCAGTGAACGCAGTAGATAATTCAGGGAAAACAGCACTGATGATGGCTGCTGAGAATGGGCAGGCAGGCGCTGTGGGTATGTGCTTGTTGTATGGACTTTGCCCTTATCTAAGTAACCCTCTTTTGGGCTTTTTCTACAGATATTTTGGTGAACAGTGCCCAGGCTGATCTGACTGTAAAGGATAAGGACTTGAATACACCCTTACATTTGGCTTGTAGTAAAGTATGTAAATGAATTTAAAATATTATTACTTCTTGCATTTCTTATCATTCTTTTTCTTTATTAGGGTCATGAAAAATGTGCCTTGTTAATACTTGACAAGATACAAGACGAGAGCCTTATTAATGAAAAAAATAATGCACTGCAGACGTAAGTGTAACTACTAAAGTTGGACTTGAACCTCACAACTGATGCTCGGTCTTGTGTTTTTTAGACCCCTCCACGTCGCTGCGCGCAATGGCTTAAAGGTGGTAGTTGAGGAGTTGCTGGCCAAAGGGGCCTGTGTACTTGCTGTAGATGAAAATGGTAAGTGGAAAAAGTCAACAGCGACTGCAGGTCTAACCACTGCCTTGTCTGCATTTACGCCCAGGTCATACCCCGGCCCTGGCTTGCGCTCCTAACAAAGACGTGGCTGACTGCCTGGCCCTCATTTTGGCTACCATGATGCCTTTTTCTCCTTCCAGTACAATGATGGCTGTCAACTTCGTTTGTTTAAAAAAAGACAATTTGAGCAGGACGACCCTCTCCAATCTGGGTAGCATGGTTAGCCTGTGCAGTAACAACGTAGGCTCGGAGGATGGGTACAATGAAAATGATTCTGATTCGGAAACGTTTTGACTTTGGACTGTAGAAGCTTTTCTTTGATCACCTGTGTTGGAGGAAAGGAAAGAAGCTTGAATTCCAGGTTTATGTTGTATTCAAGTATTATTTGGGGCCTGGGCTTCCAGAAGCTAGTAGAGAAGGAATTAATCGAGGGAGGGCAGTGAGGCTGTTGGGTGGAACAGTCACACAGATGGCCCCAGTTTTGTTTTGTTTCACATTTTCTTTAAATCTAAGATACTTCTGTGAAAGTCTACCTCTCATTTTAAATAAAGAATAAAAGATGTATTTAATTCCTGTTCTTTGGGGATAATGCAGCAGAGAGGCAGCTGTTCGCTATGAATAATTTTTCTTTTCATGTATTTAGCAGTGAGTTCTCAGAAGTATATCAGTGTGACATTCATGTCCCCTGGGAGGGAAGGGAAGAGGCAGATAGGAAATGCCTCAAACTTCTTCTCACTTTGATGTTTACTTCCTCACTAGAAGCCAAAGGTAAAGGTGTCCATCTTCAGAAATAATGCCTGTAATAATCTTTTTAGAGAGTCCAACTATTTATATCCTCTCTATAGTAAGCATTTGAATATCCAGAACTTCTTTCTGAGGATCTCTGTTAAAGTTGCCAGATGAATTGAAAAATTGAACTTGCTTTTTTTGTTTAACACAGTGTTCCCTATAACAAGCCTGTGACTAATTTTCACTTAAGTGATTGAACCCAAATTTATCTAATAACATTTCAGGTGAAAATTATATTGCACCAAAACTTTGACACAATATGCAAAAATAGTATGAAACTACCCTTTGTTAATTTATTCTTAAATCAAAATACTAACTTTTAAAAAACATCAGAATCATCAGCATTGTTCATCAGTAGTAAAATGAGCTTCTCAGTCAAGGTCATACCAAGTCAGTGAAAAGTGTGACTGCAAAAAGGAACAAAAAAAGTGAAAGCAGAAAGTAGAAATGGGTGATTTAGCATGTAAAACCGATTGCCAGTTGCTTGATGATGAAATCAACATAGTGAATACTGTGTCTGCTCCCTCTGCCAAAGCTTCTAGGTCAAATGGACCCCGTTCCACACCTGGAACCGCTGTACAAAAAGAAGAATGAGACTCTTTAAAAATTATGCACATACACATGCACACATATATGTGTGCGTGTGTATATATATATATATGTGTGTGTGTGTGTAGTTCATCAGCCAGCTACACATGAGGACCAAAATGCTTCAGTCTAAAATGGAAGATACACATTTTTTTCCTTCAAAATGCAAGTGAGAACTGAAGTAGCTTTTTTATGGAGTTAAATGTAATCTTTCTGTGTACCAGTCTTTGTTGTATTTTATATTTCTTAGGACACAGATTTCTAGTTGACCACTTAACATTTGTAACTGATGATGTGCTGACCTTTTTTTTTTTTTTTGCCAAACTAGAGAAAATGTCCATATACTTTTGCTGTAAATGTGTTTATATTTATTTGAAATGAAACAAATGGTGAGGAAACATCCATTATTTGTTCTCTATTTTAATTGCTATGTATCTTATTTAGAATAACAAAAAAAAAGTGAAAAAAAAAACACTTGACCCTGGGCTAGCCAAAAGCCCAAGGGCCAAACCTAGCATTTCCACTGCTAAGGTTTCCAGATGACCCTCAGGTTCTTCCGCGTTGGTTAGAGAGGGCTACGCATCTTCTACTGCTCAGCCACAGTCTGTAGCCAGCTTAGAGCTTAGAAGACATTGCAGTCTGGATGCCCTTCTGCGAGATGAAAACTCAGATGTGTAGTGGATCATATACACAAAGGCAGCACAAAGAAATATCTAGAAATTACCCTAAGTACACTGAAAAGCTCACATAGTCTCAGTAACCTGATGAGAAATGATGGCAGTGTGTGGGCACATGTGCCAAAAGGAGAAATAAAAATCACCAGCTCAAGTGCTATTTTCTACTTGAGGAAGAGACAGAAAAGAAATGTGTCGAATTAGAGCAGTACTCTCTGACGTTTTATAATGAGTTCCATTTCCACCCTGGAAATTGCTATTTTATAGTGTATGTGAGATATTTCAAAAATAATGTTCTATCATATCTGGATCAAAGACAGATAACTGTATTATATTTTTCATCTAGCTATAAAACTTTAATCTTACTCTTAATATCCTGGATTTAATTAAAACTCCTGTTGGGTTCTTCACAAATGAGAACTTGTTCAAAGGATTTATTGAACTGGTATTGATTTCACTGAAAATTTTCCACACCACCACCATTGTTTTTTTGAATTCTTGGTGTTGTGCTTCCCACCTTCTGTCCTTTTCGTTTGTTTAGAGAAGATGAATTTTTAAAAAGCAGATAAATTGCTAATGAGCAATAATGACCTTATCTTTACCAAAACACTGAAAATTAAGAGAGGTTCAGTGTTGAAGAAGCACAATATGCTGCGGTGTCTTTTTCTAGAAGTGAATGGAAATCTTGCTCAGTTGGCATTTCAAGCAGGAAATGAAATGCTTGCTTTAATGGCAAAGCAGCGTTAACATTTTTCCTGTCGTGTAGCAGAGAGTACAAGAATCATTTCAGCAAAGCAGTGACTCACCATGAGACGTTATCTCCATGGAGCTGCGTTTTGACTTTTCCCACTCTCTTACTCATAGAAGGAGGACAAAGGAACGAAATGAAATCATGCTCACAATGAACTGTTCATTACATCAACTGATCTCTCTCTCTCTCTCTTCCTCTCTTTCTCTTTCTCCCATACCCCAAGGCAAAATTTTTTTAAAGAAATGACTTTAAAAACTATCATTTCTGTATTTTAATTACATCTCTTAGAAATAAAATTATGTTTGCACCATAGCTTTCTAAGAAAAAAAAATGTGTTTTTAACTGAGTCTTAGTTGCTTAGTGCTTTTATTTGTGTTATTTTTAGACTGTATTTTAACCACAACTACAAGGATCATGTTTCATTGCACTTACTTATTTGCCAGTGTCTGCCTGTCTTTGCTAAATACATTACTATCTCCAAATTGCCTAAAATCTGCTATGATTCTACAGTAAATAGCTCAGGGTATTTCTATTTATCACTACTAAAAGGGCACCATAGTATGTTTTGGTACTTTAGGCAGTAAACACTGCTTGGTTTATCATTTTGTTATTAAATTAGAACAAGAACATCAAATGGATTTGCTGCACTAGTTATTCTTTGTACTGTTGAGCAACTTGGTGTGCTTATATGTTGTGTTGGTTGAAGAACTCATCCGTTTTATTGTCTTGTAATATGAAGTTAGAGTGCCTTTTTATATTTGTATATTCTGAAAATGTTCTGTGGAATGTTTTGTATTTTTTCATTTGAGTGTTATCAGAGCAATATGATACCAGTGAGTTTTCATTTCAACTTTTCTTTGAATGTATAAAGTGTCTTTTTTCCTATTTCCCCTTGTACTTGCATTGAAATGAATATGAAAATGCTTAAGTTTTCTATAGGAATTGTTTGATTTTGCAGTGCTAAAATGCTTTCGTCTTACGAAACTATAAACCATAGGTCAGTATTATAGGGGAAAAGCATTTTAAGATAGTGACAATCTGAGTGTTTGTATAAAATGTAATTCTATGCGTTTCTTATGTGATCTAAAAATTCAATGCAAATATCTTTTATTTGGTAGTTTTGTCTACATATTTTATGCTCTAGCATGTGCAATATATCTTTGTAAAGCACGATGATACAAATCTGGTGCCAGTGTTATATTTTGCATAACATATTTGTAACAGCATAAAATATTGTTTGATGATTTCAGTGGGATTTTGTCTATAATGTTTTCTTATGTAAATTGGAGTTGAATGACTCTGGTAAATGTCATGACTGTAAAAATGGGGAAAATGACTTTTAGTTCAGTGAATGACTTTGAAACAATCTGAATCTTCTCAAGCACAGTTTAATACTTTTGCAACTACTGAATGCTCTAATAACGTAATGAAGTACTTAACTGTAATATACTATGGAAATGCATTCAGATGGTTATTTTTACAAATAAAAACGGTACAAATATTGTTGGAATTTGTGTTTTAATTTTTCCAATTTATGCTTTT